ATTGTAATAAGTGTGTTAGATGGCAAAAGAAAAATAATGAGGATGAAATATTTACTTCCAATGACTAATCTACACATAATCGTGATTTTATGTATGACTGAATGTTTAAGGCTGATTCCATTTTAGAATACAATATATAACATAAAAAGCTCTACTCTCAGTTCCAAGAGTTATAATTAGTTTGGCATGGATTTTTATTGTCTTAGAAAAAACTGATATTCATGGTTTTTATAATTCTATCTTTGGGTAATAGGCAATTGGACTCTCTTTCTATATATATTTGCTTATTAAAATGTGTTATTATAATTAAGCTTTAGGCTGTGTCCACAAGATGGGAAAACATTGGAGTAAAATATAGTAAAACCATAGAAATTGAGAGTGGGTTGAAAGTCTTGTTTAATCTGTAATTACAGATGAAGATAGTAAGAATGTAAATGTCCATAGAAGACTTCAGTGGCTTTGTTAAAGGCATGTGTTCATCAGTGTTGAAGTAAAACTCACATTTTGTGACTCTGAGCTGTTCACTATAATATGAAACCTAATCCTAAAACACAATATTAAAACAGAAAAATGTGAAGCCATAGATCTGTAATAAAGGGCCACCTGATTGTTTCCTGGTGGAATAAAAAGACAGTTTTATTTATAAGATATATCATTTTTATAGATAACAATGATTCATATTAGGAATAAAGTAACAGTTTCAAACTAAAATAATGCTAAAGTTTTTCAAGTACTACTTGAAAATAGCTATATTTACTTTCAAACCTTTTCCTCTTTGAGTCATTAGGTTCATGATATTATATAGCAATAGGGAATGAAAGAGAAGCAAGGAGAAGCAATACTGGGAGATTACAGAGAAGAAAGGAAAAAAGGCTGAGAGAAAAGAGGTTGAGGAAGAAATCATAAATCTGGATTGTGAGAAAGTGTTTAATATTTAGCCACTAGATGGCGATGTAATGTAAGGTGCTGTCTTGACTTTTTTTTTTTTTTTTTGAAACAAGCTATTTGCTGATTTGTATTAGGTACCATAGAGTGAGGCGAGGATGAAGCCGAGAGGATACTGCAGAGGTCTCTGGTGCATGTGTGTATGTGTGCGTTTGTGTGTGTTTGTGTGTCTGTGTGTTCTGCCCCAGTGAGACTGCAGCCCTTGTAAATACTTTGACACCTTTTGCAAGAAGGAATCTGAACAATTGCAACTGAAGGCACATTGTTATCATCTCGTCTTTGGGTGATGCTGTTCCTCACTGCAGATGGATAATTTTCCTTTTAATCAGGTAAGCCATCTAATTGTTTCATCTTGATTTTACAGTTCCTAGTGTGAACCGTCTTGCTTTTCAGAACAGCATAAGAATTATTTCTGAGTGGAGGTGAGGCTTGTCCAAATGTCTTTGCTATCATGGATTTCCTGACTCCTACCTGTTTGAGGTATGTGTTTAAAGACCCGACCCACTTGCTGCCACCTACTGAAGGACATCTTGGTTGCTTCCAGGTTTGGGCAATTATGAATAAGGCTGCTGTATACATCCGTGTGCAGGATTTTGTGTGGACATAAGTTTTCAACTCCTTTGGTTAAATCCTAAGGTATGCAATTGCTGGATCATATGGTAAGAGTATCTTTAAAATATCTGTATTCCTTTTATTTTAGGAATTTCATATGCAGAATAAATGGTAATTAAAATGTGCAGGATGACAAGATGGAGCAAACAGTGCTTGTACCACCAGGACCTGACAGCTTCAACTTCTTCACCAGAGAATCTCTTGCGGCTATTGAAAGACGCATTGCAGAAGAAAAGGCAAAGAATCCCAAACCAGACAAAAAAGATGACGACGAAAATGGCCCAAAGCCAAATAGTGACTTGGAAGCTGGAAAGAACCTTCCATTTATTTATGGAGACATTCCTCCAGAGATGGTGTCAGAGCCCCTGGAGGACCTGGACCCCTACTATATCAATAAGAAAGTGAGTGTTTTTTATCAGGCATATTTTGCTGCTCATACTTCTATGTTGTGTTCCTGTCTTACAGACTTTTATAGTATTGAATAAAGGGAAGGCCATCTTCCGGTTCAGTGCCACCTCTGCCCTGTACATTTTAACTCCCTTCAATCCTCTTAGGAAAATAGCTATTAAGATTTTGGTACATTCATATCCTTTTTCAAGTGATTAATATTAACTATTTTCTTTTGTGTGTTCCTTAACAATAACCTACATTATTCAGCATGCTAATTATGTGCACTATTTTGACAAACTGTGTGTTTATGACAATGAGTAACCCTCCTGATTGGACAAAGAATGTAGAGTAAGTTCAACTTATATTTTTAATAACATATACTTTATCAAATTTTTTGGATGCTTGTTTTCAGATACACCTTCACAGGAATATATACTTTTGAATCACTTATAAAAATTATTGCAAGGGGATTCTGTTTAGAAGATTTTACTTTCCTTCGGGATCCATGGAACTGGCTCGATTTCACTGTCATTACATTTGCGTAAGTGCCTTTTTTGAAACTTTAAGAGAGAATTTTGTGTTTGTGTGTGAACTCCCTATTACAGGTACGTCACAGAGTTTGTGGACCTGGGCAATGTCTCGGCATTGAGAACATTCAGAGTTCTCCGAGCATTGAAGACGATTTCAGTCATTCCAGGTGAGAGCAAGGTTAGATAATGAGACGGACCCAGTCTTCATAGTAATAGACTTCTTTCTTTCAGGCCTGAAAACCATTGTGGGAGCCCTGATCCAGTCTGTGAAGAAGCTCTCAGATGTAATGATCCTGACTGTGTTCTGTCTGAGCGTATTTGCTCTAATTGGGCTGCAGCTGTTCATGGGCAACCTGAGGAATAAATGTATACAATGGCCTCCCACCAATGCTTCCTTGGAGGAACATAGTATAGAAAAGAATATAACTGTGAATTATAATGGTACACTTATAAATGAAACTGTCTTTGAGTTTGACTGGAAGTCATATATTCAAGATTCAAGTAAGAATTATTGTTATGTACATTTCCTTAAATGTTCATCATACGACTTTCTTTTTTCAAACAGGATATCATTATTTCCTGGAGGGTTTTTTAGATGCACTACTATGTGGAAATAGCTCTGATGCAGGGTAAGTCAATAATTTGTGTGTATCTGTGTATAACTTGTAATACTTTCTTTTACCCCACTTGCAGCCAATGTCCAGAGGGATATATGTGTGTGAAAGCTGGTAGAAATCCCAATTATGGCTACACAAGCTTTGATACCTTCAGTTGGGCTTTTTTGTCCTTGTTTCGACTAATGACTCAGGACTTCTGGGAAAATCTTTATCAACTGGTGAGAACTAAAGAGCCACACTCTCCATTTAATTGAGAAATAATTCTGATATTTTTGTTTGCAGACATTACGTGCTGCTGGGAAAACGTACATGATATTTTTTGTATTGGTCATTTTCTTGGGCTCATTCTACCTAATAAATTTGATCCTGGCTGTGGTGGCCATGGCCTACGAGGAACAGAATCAGGCCACCTTGGAAGAAGCAGAACAGAAAGAGGCCGAATTTCAGCAGATGATTGAACAGCTTAAAAAGCAACAGGAGGCAGCTCAGGTAAAGCTGCCCTGTCTCATGGCACTGACCTTTGCTATGTTAAAATCATTTCTCTTCAATATAGCAGGCAGCAACGGCAACTGCCTCAGAACATTCCAGAGAGCCCAGTGCAGCAGGCAGGCTCTCAGACAGCTCATCTGAAGCCTCTAAGTTGAGTTCCAAGAGTGCTAAGGAAAGAAGAAATCGGAGGAAGAAAAGAAAACAGAAAGAGCAGTCTGGTGGGGAAGAGAAAGATGAGGATGAATTCCAAAAATCTGAATCTGAGGACAGCATCAGGAGGAAAGGTTTTCGCTTCTCCATTGAAGGGAACCGATTGACATATGAAAAGAGGTACTCCTCCCCACACCAGGTATGGCACTGCTGAGTTTACTGATGCATGGTGACTTTATTTGTTTGCTCTTTCAAACTTCTAGTCTTTGTTGAGCATCCGTGGCTCCCTATTTTCACCAAGGCGAAATAGCAGAACAAGCCTTTTCAGCTTTAGAGGGCGAGCAAAGGATGTGGGATCTGAGAACGACTTCGCAGATGATGAGCACAGCACCTTTGAGGATAACGAGAGCCGTAGAGATTCCTTGTTTGTGCCCCGACGACACGGAGAGAGACGCAACAGCAACCTGAGTCAGACCAGTAGGTCATCCCGGATGCTGGCAGTGTTTCCAGCGAATGGGAAGATGCACAGCACTGTGGATTGCAATGGTGTGGTTTCCTTGGTTGGTGGACCTTCAGTTCCTACATCGCCTGTTGGACAGCTTCTGCCAGAGGTGATAATAGATAAGCCAGCTACTGATGACAAATTGTTTAATGCATTAGCATTTTTTTTTACAGGGAACAACCACTGAAACTGAAATGAGAAAGAGAAGGTCAAGTTCTTTCCACGTTTCCATGGACTTTCTAGAAGATCCTTCCCAAAGGCAACGAGCAATGAGTATAGCCAGCATTCTAACAAATACAGTAGAAGGTTGGTAACAAATTCTATTTTCGTTTCAATTAGGTGGTTCTTTTTTTTTTTTTTCTTAATCTAGAACTTGAAGAATCCAGGCAGAAATGCCCACCCTGTTGGTATAAATTTTCCAACATATTCTTAATCTGGGACTGTTCTCCATATTGGTTAAAAGTGAAACATGTTGTCAACCTGGTTGTGATGGACCCATTTGTTGACCTGGCCATCACCATCTGTATTGTCTTAAATACTCTTTTCATGGCCATGGAGCACTATCCAATGACGGACCATTTCAATAATGTGCTTACAGTAGGAAACTTGGTAAGCATATTGGAAGGTAAATGTGTTTAGTCGTGGAATTAGATTAATTTTGTTTTGATCTTAGGTTTTCACTGGGATCTTTACAGCAGAAATGTTTCTGAAAATTATTGCCATGGATCCTTACTATTATTTCCAAGAAGGCTGGAATATCTTTGACGGTTTTATTGTGACGCTTAGCCTGGTAGAACTTGGACTCGCCAATGTGGAAGGATTATCTGTTCTCCGTTCATTTCGATTGGTAAAAAAAAAAAAAAAAAGCACCAAATTCAAATACAAATATATATTAATCTTTCATTTTCCAGCTGCGAGTTTTCAAGTTGGCAAAATCTTGGCCAACGTTAAATATGCTAATAAAGATCATCGGCAATTCCGTGGGGGCTCTGGGAAATTTAACCCTCGTCTTGGCCATCATCGTCTTCATTTTTGCCGTGGTCGGCATGCAGCTCTTTGGTAAAAGCTACAAAGATTGTGTCTGCAAGATCGCCAGTGATTGTCAACTCCCACGCTGGCACATGAATGACTTCTTCCACTCCTTCCTGATTGTGTTCCGCGTGCTGTGTGGGGAGTGGATAGAGACCATGTGGGACTGTATGGAGGTTGCTGGTCAAGCCATGTGCCTTACTGTCTTCATGATGGTCATGGTGATTGGAAACCTAGTGGTATGTACCCACTTAAGATATGCATTTTGGAAAAAATTATAATCATGTTTTTGTTGTTTTTAAGGTCCTGAATCTCTTTCTGGCCTTGCTTCTGAGCTCATTTAGTGCAGACAACCTTGCAGCCACTGATGATGATAATGAAATGAATAATCTCCAAATTGCTGTGGATAGGATGCACAAAGGAGTAGCTTATGTGAAAAGAAAAATATATGAATTTATTCAACAGTCCTTCATTAGGAAACAAAAGATTTTAGATGAAATTAAACCACTTGATGATCTAAACAACAAGAAAGACAGTTGTATGTCCAATCATACAGCAGAAATTGGGAAAGATCTTGACTATCTTAAAGATGTAAATGGAACTACAAGTGGTATAGGAACTGGCAGCAGTGTTGAAAAATACATTATTGATGAAAGTGATTACATGTCATTCATAAACAACCCCAGTCTTACTGTGACTGTACCAATTGCTGTAGGAGAATCTGACTTTGAAAATTTAAACACGGAAGACTTTAGTAGTGAATCGGATCTGGAAGAAAGCAAAGAGGTAAGATTCTATAGGTGTGGGAAGGTATGAATGACTTTACTTTCTATGTCCATCTCACTTACAGAAACTGAATGAAAGCAGTAGCTCATCAGAAGGTAGCACTGTGGACATCGGCGCACCTGTAGAAGAACAGCCCGTAGTGGAACCTGAAGAAACTCTTGAACCAGAAGCTTGTTTCACTGAAGGTAAAGAAAAGAATCCTAATGTTAATCTTTCATTTATCTACTTTTATTTCAACACTTTCTGCAGGCTGTGTACAAAGATTCAAGTGTTGTCAAATCAATGTGGAAGAAGGCAGAGGAAAACAATGGTGGAACCTGAGAAGGACGTGTTTCCGAATAGTTGAACATAACTGGTTTGAGACCTTCATTGTTTTCATGATTCTCCTTAGTAGTGGTGCTCTGGTGAGTGAGATTAAGAAAAGGTGATACAGCACAAAGCTAATAATGTGTAACATTTTCTTTATAGGCATTTGAAGATATATATATTGATCAGCGAAAGACGATTAAGACGATGTTGGAATATGCTGACAAGGTTTTCACTTACATTTTCATTCTGGAAATGCTTCTAAAATGGGTGGCATATGGCTATCAAACATATTTCACCAATGCCTGGTGTTGGCTGGACTTCTTAATTGTTGATGTAGGTATCGTTCATATTTTTGTCTCTGTTCATTTATTAATTGTTATTATTTTTGTGTGTGCAGGTTTCATTGGTCAGTTTAACAGCAAATGCCTTGGGTTACTCAGAACTTGGAGCCATCAAATCTCTCAGGACACTAAGAGCTCTGAGACCTCTAAGAGCCTTATCTCGATTTGAAGGGATGAGGGTAAGAAAAATGAAAGAACCTGAAGTATTGTACTGACTTTTCTTTTTTTCCATTTGTGTATTAGGTGGTTGTGAATGCCCTTTTAGGAGCAATTCCATCCATCATGAATGTGCTTCTGGTTTGTCTTATATTCTGGCTAATTTTCAGCATCATGGGCGTAAATTTGTTTGCTGGCAAATTCTACCACTGTATTAACACCACAACTGGTGACAGGTTTGACATCGAAGACGTGAATAATCATACTGATTGCCTAAAACTAATAGAAAGAAATGAGACTGCTCGATGGAAAAATGTGAAAGTAAACTTTGATAATGTAGGATTTGGGTATCTCTCTTTGCTTCAAGTTGTAAGTGAACACTATTTTCTCTGAATATTTTTCCAAAGTAAAACATGCATGTCCTTCTTAATAGGCCACATTCAAAGGATGGATGGATATAATGTATGCAGCAGTTGATTCCAGAAATGTAAGTATTCCTTGTATTCTAAGTCTTTTTACGTAATATTTTACAAAATATTCCCCTTTGGTAGGTGGAACTCCAGCCTAAGTATGAAGAAAGTCTGTACATGTATCTTTACTTTGTTATTTTCATCATCTTTGGGTCCTTCTTCACCTTGAACCTGTTTATTGGTGTCATCATAGATAATTTCAACCAGCAGAAAAAGAAGATAAGTATTTCTAATATTTTCTCTCCCACTGAGTTTTAACCAGTTTGATTTTTCTTTTCTATACTTTGGAGGTCAAGACATCTTTATGACAGAAGAACAGAAGAAATACTATAATGCAATGAAAAAATTAGGATCGAAAAAACCGCAAAAGCCTATACCTCGACCAGGAGTAAGAAGTATCAAATGATATGGGGGAAAAATTTGTTGTTAAAAGCATTTCTATTTCTCTACAGAACAAATTTCAAGGAATGGTCTTTGACTTCGTAACCAGACAAGTTTTTGACATAAGCATCATGATTCTCATCTGTCTTAACATGGTCACAATGATGGTGGAAACAGATGACCAGAGTGAATATGTGACTACCATTTTGTCACGCATCAATCTGGTGTTCATTGTGCTATTTACTGGAGAGTGTGTACTGAAACTCATCTCTCTACGCCATTATTATTTTACCATTGGATGGAATATTTTTGATTTTGTGGTTGTCATTCTCTCCATTGTAGGTAAGAAATATTTAAAGTTCTTAAATTCAGTTCACTGGTTGGTATTCTCATTGTTTATTCATAGGTATGTTTCTTGCCGAGCTGATAGAAAAGTATTTCGTGTCCCCTACCCTGTTCCGAGTGATCCGTCTTGCTAGGATTGGCCGAATCCTACGTCTGATCAAAGGAGCAAAGGGGATCCGCACGCTGCTCTTTGCTTTGATGATGTCCCTTCCTGCGTTGTTTAACATCGGCCTCCTACTCTTCCTAGTCATGTTCATCTACGCCATCTTTGGGATGTCCAACTTTGCCTATGTTAAGAGGGAAGTTGGGATCGATGACATGTTCAACTTTGAGACCTTTGGCAACAGCATGATCTGCCTATTCCAAATTACAACCTCTGCTGGCTGGGATGGATTGCTAGCACCCATTCTCAACAGTAAGCCACCCGACTGTGACCCTAATAAAGTTAACCCTGGAAGCTCAGTTAAGGGAGACTGTGGGAACCCATCTGTTGGAATTTTCTTTTTTGTCAGTTACATCATCATATCCTTCCTGGTTGTGGTGAACATGTACATCGCGGTCATCCTGGAGAACTTCAGTGTTGCTACTGAAGAAAGTGCAGAGCCTCTGAGTGAGGATGACTTTGAGATGTTCTATGAGGTTTGGGAGAAGTTTGATCCCGATGCAACTCAGTTCATGGAATTTGAAAAATTATCTCAGTTTGCAGCTGCGCTTGAACCGCCTCTCAATCTGCCACAACCAAACAAACTCCAGCTCATTGCCATGGATTTGCCCATGGTGAGTGGTGACCGGATCCACTGTCTTGATATCTTATTTGCTTTTACAAAGCGGGTTCTAGGAGAGAGTGGAGAGATGGATGCTCTACGAATACAGATGGAAGAGCGATTCATGGCTTCCAATCCTTCCAAGGTCTCCTATCAGCCAATCACTACTACTTTAAAACGAAAACAAGAGGAAGTATCTGCTGTCATTATTCAGCGTGCTTACAGACGCCACCTTTTAAAGCGAACTGTAAAACAAGCTTCCTTTACGTACAATAAAAACAAAATCAAAGGTGGGGCTAATCTTCTTATAAAAGAAGACATGATAATTGACAGAATAAATGAAAACTCTATTACAGAAAAAACTGATCTGACCATGTCCACTGCAGCTTGTCCACCTTCCTATGACCGGGTGACAAAGCCAATTGTGGAAAAACATGAGCAAGAAGGCAAAGATGAAAAAGCCAAAGGGAAATAAATGAAAATAAATAAAAATAATTGGGTGACAAATTGTTTACAGCCTGTGAAGGTGATGTATTTTTATCAACAGGACTCCTTTAGGAGGTCAATGCCAAACTGACTGTTTTTACACAAATCTCCTTAAGGTCAGTGCCTACAATAAGACAGTGACCCCTTGTCAGCAAACTGTGACTCTGTGTAAAGGGGAGATGACCTTGACAGGAGGTTACTGTTCTCACTACCAGCTGACACTGCTGAAGATAAGATGCACAATGGCTAGTCAGACTGTAGGGACCAGTTTCAAGGGGTGCAAACCTGTGATTTTGGGGTTGTTTAACATGAAACACTTTAGTGTAGTAATTGTATCCACTGTTTGCATTTCAACTGCCACATTTGTCACATTTTTATGGAATCTGTTAGTGGATTCATCTTTTTGTTAATCCATGTGTTTATTATATGTGACTATTTTTGTAAACGAAGTTTCTGTTGAGAAATAGGCTAAGGACCTCTATAACAGGTATGCCACCTGGGGGGTATGGCAACCACATGGCCCTCCCAGCTACACAAAGTCGTGGTTTGCATGAGGGCATGCTGCACTTAGAGATCATGCATGAGAAAAAGTCACAAGAAAAACAAATTCTTAAATTTCACCATATTTCTGGGAGGGGTAATTGGGTGATAAGTGGAGGTGCTTTGTTGATCTTGTTTTGCGAAATCCAGCCCCTAGACCAAGTAGATTATTTGTGGGTAGGCCAGTAAATCTTAGCAGGTGCAAACTTCATTCAAATGTTTGGAGTCATAAATGTTATGTTTCTTTTTGTTGTATTAAAAAAAAAACCTGAATAGTGAATATTGCCCCTCACCCTCCACCGCCAGAAGACTGAATTGACCAAAATTACTCTTTATAAATTTCTGCTTTTTCCTGCACTTTGTTTAGCCATCTTCGGCTCTCAGCAAGGTTGACACTGTATATGTTAATGAAATGCTATTTATTATGTAAATAGTCATTTTACCCTGTGGTGCACGTTTGAGCAAACAAATAATGACCTAAGCACAGTATTTATTGCATCAAATATGTACCACAAGAAATGTAGAGTGCAAGCTTTACACAGGTAATAAAATGTATTCTGTACCATTTATAGATAGTTTGGATGCTATCAATGCATGTTTATATTACCATGCTGCTGTATCTGGTTTCTCTCACTGCTCAGAATCTCATTTATGAGAAACCATATGTCAGTGGTAAAGTCAAGGAAATTGTTCAACAGATCTCATTTATTTAAGTCATTAAGCAATAGTTTGCAGCACTTTAACAGCTTTTTGGTTATTTTTACATTTTAAGTGGATAACATATGGTATATAGCCAGACTGTACAGACATGTTTAAAAAAACACACTGCTTAACCTATTAAATATGTGTTTAGAATTTTATAAGCAAATATAAATACTGTAAAAAGTCACTTTATTTTATTTTTCAGCATTATGTACATAAATATGAAGAGGAAATTATCTTCAGGTTGATATCACAATCACTTTTCTTACTTTCTGTCCATAGTACTTTTTCATGAAAGAAATTTGCTAAATAAGACATGAAAACAAGACTGGGTAGTTGTAGATTTCTGCTTTTTAAATTACATTTGCTAATTTTAGATTATTTCACAATTTTAAGGAGCAAAATAGGTTCACGATTCATATCCAAATTATGCTTTGCAATTGGAAAAGGGTTTAAAATTTTATTTATATTTCTGGTAGTACCTGCACTAACTGAATTGAAGGTAGTGCTTATGTTATTTTTGTTCTTTTTTTCTGACTTCGGTTTATGTTTTCATTTCTTTGGAGTAATGCTGCTCTAGATTGTTCTAAATAGAATGTGGGCTTCATAATTTTTTTTTCCACAAAAACAGAGTAGTCAACTTATATAGTCAATTACATCAGGACATTTTGTGTTTCTTACAGAAGCAAACCATAGGCTCCTCTTTTCCTTAAAACTACTTAGATAAACTGTATTCGTGAACTGCATGCTGGAAAATGCTACTATTATGCTAAATAATGCTAACCAACATTTAAAATGTGCAAAACTAATAAAGATTACATTTTTTATTTTATTGTTTGCCCAGTCACTTTTTGTTAACAGAATATTCTAATGATATGGAGATTTTTTACATTACAAATTGGGGGAGAAGGGGAGCGCGCGCGCACACACACACACACACACACACACACACACACACACACAGAGGCATACCCACGTTGACAACAAAACCTAGGGTAGATATGTCACTGGAGGTAGGGGGTAATGACCTCCCAGAATTACAAGCAGCAGGTGTGTTCTCTGTTAGGAGGAAGAACTGGTGTCAGAGGATAGCTAGTGATTCTAGGAGGAAGAGAAGTATGGAAGCCAGAGTGATGGTGGATGACCCCTTGAGCTATGAAAAGAAACCCTTAAATCATCATTTAAAAATTTAGAATTGCCATGTGTGTAGGATACTGTGTTTGCTCCTCCAGAGCCACTCTCTCTGCTTCTGCATCATTCTGTGTGTCCCAGAAGGGTGACTTCTACACATTGCAAAAATGGGCTCTCCTACCTTTGAGCTCCCAATTGGTTTGGCCAATGAGAAGCACCAGTGGGAAAGCACCAGAGAGAGAAGATTGACATAGGAATATTTCTTCTCCAATTCCTTCTTTGCTGGGTTGGCACTGGACTCATTCCTCCCCGAAAAGTCATACTCCAATCAGACTGCCCCTCATACAACTGAAGCTACTTTCTCTGGGGTCAGGTAATCACTCCTCCCCTTGCTCCTTCAGGTCTGCTGCTGCATTGAGAGTGCTTTTGTATTCCTTGTAGCTTTCTCCTAACATTGCTGACACTTTTGTAAATGTCCCCTTCATGAAATTCTTCTATATGCCTCATTTCAGCATGCCATCTGTCTCCTGCCTGGCTGACACAAGGTGATTCAACAGCTCATGAAAGTCAGCAGGAAGCAAAGATGTGCCTTGCTTCAGCTTGGGGTCTTAATCTTGCTAACTTTTGCAGATAAAGAAAAACAGTAACTGGGGGAACCACAGTGAAGTCCAGTGCAGAATTCACAGATATCATGGAAAGGTTACTCGGGTGGTCCAGATAGTAAAATTAACAGTCTAAATTAATCTATCTAAATTTCTGAGGAACGAGAAGCCTTCCCTTGTCATCAGGTGAAGCCAGAAGAGGGAATATAGCCTCAACCAGAAAAGGGACAGTAATTAAAAGGCTTTTCCCATCCTTGTACAATGGACTGACTTTGCCTCTTCATAACATCACAATCCTAAAGCAACACAACAATTAATTCTGATATATTAGTAGCTGAAAAAAATTCCCATTTCCAACTAAGGTAGGTCAGAATTATAGGATAAACCCTGCAGACTTTTTATACTACCCATCCACGCCATTACTCACTGTTACCTTTCCAAATACAAAGAGAAGAACTGGTAAAACATAATCATATAAATCTCCATATTCATTTTGAAATATTTGGCATGATATTTTCTGTGCTAAAAAGTAATTATTCTTCAAAGAATGATGAGGTCATGTCAGTAAGACACAGGAACCAACTAGAAGGGGCTTCCCACTGGCCAAATCTGGGGCAAGTTGAGCATCAAAATAAATGATAGTAAAAGATTATAATTCATTGAATAAGAATCAGCAAATACATACTGATGTAAGTAAATAAGGAAAAGTACAAATCTGTTTCTTGCAGTTGAATGTTAATTAACAATTGTAGAAGAAATAACGGAGTTAGAAAAATCACTATTTGGCAATCACCCTAATGACAATTGATTCATACAAGAATCATCAATGAGTATTAAAACTCATGGGTGAAAGTTTGATGAGGAATAGGGTATTTATAGCATCTTAAAGTATCTCTTCTCTATTAAGTAGAAAATTTAAACAGAAGAAAGTATACTTTGGAGAAATACAGCAGACAATACCTTCAAAGATATCATCAATTATGAGACCAACTGATACTATGTGCCTCCTGATAAGATATACTGAAAGGGCCACATTACTTCTTGGTACACAGTCAAAATTTTAAAACCAGAATCTAACTACAAGGAAAATCAAATTGAGGACACTCTATAAAATAAGTGGACTGAACTCCTTAAAAATGTCAATGTCATGAAAGACAAAGAAAGGCTAAAGAATTCCATGAGGTCAAAGAACTATGACAACTAAACACAATTCTGGATGGAATATCAAATTAAAAAATAACAGATAAATAATATTATTGGGAAAGTTGAATAAATTTGAATATGGACTGTTTATTAGTTATTAGTATTATAATAGTGTTAATTTTCCTAATTTTGTTAAGACTAGTGTGCCTGTTCCATGAAAATAGAAAATGTTCTTATTCTCTGAAAATGCATGCTAAAGTATTTAGGGGTGAATGCAACAATGTCTGCAGCTCATTCTTGAATCAGTTCAAAGAAAAATGAGTTACATTTATATATATATGTATGTATGTAAACAGACATAGATAAAAGTATAGATGTGTGTGTGTCTTTAGAAAGGGGAGGATTTTTTTTTTTTTTTTGCTGTGTGTTACTGAAGTGCCTATGTCTGCGTGTTCACACTATCATATTTTGTATGCCCTGGACTTTATAATTTCTACCTTCAAAATTAGATCTACTGTTGGTAATTAATTCAATATATACTGGTTTTTTAACTACTATTCTCATTTCCTAGCAGTAATCTTCCTGAAAAGTCACAGAAATGATTACATTCCTTGTTCTTCATAATAATCACTGTTTAATTAAAATAAGAATATTTTAGAAAAGATCTGCGGCATAGTGGTTAAGACCCCAGTATTTGATGCTAAACAGATCTGATTTGGATAACAGAAGGTGGCACTTTGCTGTTTAAGCTGGGGACCAGACACTGTGGGTATAAATAGTAATTCCAAACACAGCTCCACAGAGCAGCACCCTTATGACAAGGTTTTCATATGTCTATAGTTAAGCCAGAAAATTAAGAATAATGCCATAAATATTTATAAAGCTGAACATATCCAAGTTAAAGACCTTTATCCTGAAATTGTATCTTTTAGATTATTTTCTAAAGACTAATACCATTTAATGTTTAAATGTTCTTTGGAAATGATGGTGAGAATACGTGATAATGGGTCATTGGTTTTAATATTTTATTTAGCCAAGTGGAAAATTGGCAACCTGGTGTCGGTCCTCCCATTTGTATTTTACTGGTGCATGAAATCCAAAAGTCTAGTAACCATTGGGACAGACAACTCTACTGCATAAGTTTGTATGTTTGTATATCTGTATCACAAAGCCCAGACACTCGAACTATATAAACTTGTCGCACTAAAGACAGCAAATATGTCTGGTAATTGCATATTCTTCATGTGTGCACTGGAATTTCTTATTATATAAGAAAATAAATGTGTTTCTAAACCACCATGAATTGGGTACTGCTGATAGTACTATTCTTCCTGGCACATGGAAATATCCCACTGAGGTTGTCAATCAATATTGATTTAATCAGTGTGGCAGCAAAGGCACTAGAGGAGGAAAATACTCTAGACAATCAAGTATAGATGGGAAAATTGCATCACCAAGAAATTCTTAAAATCACAAGTGGATAATTTGCAATATCAATTGATTTTACTCAACTGCTTGAGTCCTTTATCATTCCGTTAGAACACTCCTCATATTTGCAGATAACTCAGCCCCTCACCTCAGCAACAAGCAAGAGGACATCATTATAAACTTCCTCAATTTCTTTCCTATCCAGTGAAAAATATCTAAGTCCCTTTTCCCTTCCCTTTTCCTTCCCTTCCCTTCCTTTTTCTTTCCTTCCATTCTCTTCCTTTTTCCTTCCTTTTTCTTTCCTTCCATTCTCTTCCTTTTTCCTTCCTTTTTCTTACTTTACCTCCCCCTCCTACCTTTCCCTTTCTCCCTTCCTCCCTCTCTCCCTTCCTTCCTCTCTCCCTCTCCTTCCTTCCTTCCTTCAATCCATACTTTTATATCTTTTCAGAGATCAATTTTTCCCATTCATTTCTACATTCTCAGATACCTTGCTCCATGACTTGTTCTACTTCTCTTCTATCTTTATTCTTTCCCTCTTGACTGATCCTTTTTGTCTGCCTTTGCATTTTCAAAATCAGTTTTTCTAATCTTAAAAAATAACTTTGCTCAACCCTGATGCATCTTTATTCACTGTGTCATTATCTCATTATTTTTAAAGGTTAGTTTCTAAAGCCAGGGCTCTATACTCACTACCTTCACTCTTGGTTAAAATTAAAAGAAATATAGGTCCCAGTGATATTTATGGGAAAATTTGACTGTGAATAATCTTGTTGATATAAACACTTTGGGTTTTCAAAATGTTATGCTAGCTGTTAACTTTCCCAGTAACATTATGAGGGAAGGGCTGGAAAATACAAAAGGTAGACATAGGAACCGAGAACACCACCCCTATGGAGCCAAGCTATACATACTCTGTCTCTGGTTATCATAAATACATCTCCTATATTCAATGCTTGCTTAGAAAGGCATGATGTCCACGGAGCAATTCAATTGTTCACTGTGATGGGTTTTTTTGTTTTCTCCTCATGGAATGCAACTTTTATTTATGAGAATATGGAGACCAGAAAGTCCCTAAAATA